GGAGTACCTGCTCCTGCCTCAGTGTTCCATTCAGTCTACATTTTCTGTGCCCAATCTTCTTCCACTTGTTGAAAGCATCTCCAAACAGCCCTGGCCCAAGCCAAAAGTCCTTGGCCTCTCTCTCCATGCCAGGTTCCCGCGATTCTGCATCCTAAATGCTCCTCCAGCCCAGGCCCTCCGCGCCTGGTGGGCATCCTTGTGTTTGCCGGCTCCTCCCGACCTCTCTGCAGCTCGCCTTTTGTCGCACCAGGCACACAGTGGGGACCCCTGCTCCTCCCCGTTCCCTGACTCCCTCTCCTGCACCCGCGTCCAGGCCCTGTGCTGGGCGCCTGATGTCACAGGGTAGCCGGTCACCGTGGAGGCTGGGGCCGGGGACTGCGCCGAAGTGAGCCGCGCCACCTCTCCCGGTGCACCCCCCAGCTGGGCGCCAGCCGGCGAGGAGCGACGGGAGCCTGGGGTGGGTGGCGAGGCGCGGACAGCCCAAGCCCGGAGGCAGGAAACCTGCGCACGAATCCCCACCAGTGCAAGCCTCGCCGACGGATGCGGGCTAATCCTGCCCGAGCACCGCCCCCGCCTCAGTTTCCCTCTCTGTAAACTGGTAAAGAAGAGTTGGCCCAGAAGGTCTTCAGGCGCCTTGTAGCTCGACTACTCAAGAAGAGCTGCACCAAGCTCGCTTTTCCCTGCGCCGCTCTCCTAGCGACTCCCGGATTCCGTGAGCGGCAGTCCCCACGTCGCCCCTCAGGCCGTGGCGACAGCTCTGCAGAGATCTAAGAACGATTGCGAAAGGCCTCAGCCGCCGTCGCCCGTCTGCGCCTGCGCTGGCCGCGAAGCGTGCTGGGACTTGTAGTCCGATCGCCCCGCAGCTGGGGAGCCAGGCGGAGCGGTGGCGTCGAGGTGCCTACACTTCCCAGGGTGCTCCCGGGCGGCAGCGGGGGCGCGGGGCGGGGCCGCCAGGAGGGGCGTGAGAGTGGGCGTGGCACGGGCGTGGCCTGCGCGCCGTGGGGCTGCGGCGGCGCTGCCTGGCGTGTGCGCAAGGAGCGGGCGCGGAGCCGGCGGGCGGGCGGAGGATAGCGCGGGCGCGGCACCTGCGGGCCCGAGGGTCTGGCTGTCGCAGCGCCGGGCCGCCCCGACTCCGAGCGGCTGCTGAGATGAGTGCAGGTGGGTGCTGGGGACCGAGGGACCAACGGGTCCTTGAACGCTGCTCTTCTCTCTTTCCCAACAGTGTCGCAGCCCCAGGCTGCTCCCAGCCCGCTGGAGAAGTCGCCCAGCACGGCGATCCTGTGCAACACGTGTGGGAATGTGTGCAAGGGCGAGGTGCTGCGGGTGCAGGACAAGTACTTCCACATCAAGTGCTTCGTCTGTAAAGGTGAGTGTCCCCCGGTCCCCTGCAGTGTGGCCCCGCTAACGCCACCTCGCCCGTCCTCCCCCAGCATGTGGCTGCGACCTGGCCGAGGGCGGCTTCTTCGTGCGGCAGGGCGAGTACATCTGCACGCTGGACTACCAGAGGCTCTACGGCACCCGCTGCTTCAGCTGCGACCAGTTCATTGAGGGTGAGGTGGTGTCGGCGCTGGGCAAGACCTACCACCCCGACTGCTTCGTGTGTGCCGTCTGCCGGTGAGTAAGTGGGCACCTGGCCTCTGCTTCCCGGCCTGGCTGGTAACGAGCTCTCTTGTTTCAGGCTGCCCTTCCCCCCCGGGGACCGAGTGACCTTCAACGGGAAGGAATGCATGTGCCAGAAGTGTTCCCTGCCCGTATCGGTGGGCAGCAGCGCGCACCTGTCCCAGGGCCTCCGAAGTAAGTGGGCGCTGAGTGGGGGCATGTTGAGTGGGGTGTCTGTGTTCTCTTCTCTTTCTTCCAGGTTGTGGGGGCTGCGGCACAGAAATCAAGAATGGCCAGGCCCTGGTAGCCTTGGACAAGCACTGGCACTTGGGCTGTTTTAAGTGCAAGAGCTGTGGGAAGCTCCTGAATGCCGAGTACATCAGCAAGTAAGTGGGGGGAGGGCTCTAGTGAGAGCCTCCCGCCCTGTGTTGACTGCCTGTCTCATTGCAGGGATGGGCTGCCCTACTGCGAAGCTGACTATCACGCCAAGTTCGGCATCCGCTGTGACAGCTGTGAGAAATACATCACGGGGCGCGTGCTGGAGGTAAGCGCGGCGGGCCGGGCCCCTGCCCGCTCTAGAAACATTCTGCTTTGTGCTTTTCTTACAGGCCGGAGAGAAGCACTACCACCCTTCCTGCGCGCTATGTGTCAGGTGCGGCCAGATGTTTGCAGAAGGCGAAGAGATGTATCTTCAAGGTACAAATTAAAATGTGTTGTTTGGTCCCCTATAATCATTTCCCTCTTGGGAATTTGTCAACAGGTTCCTCCATCTGGCATCCGGCGTGTCGACAAGCAGCCAGAACTGAAGACAGAAACAAGGTTGGTGGCATTCACTGGTGTCTCTGATGTACTGCCTTCAATCTCTTCCTCTCTCCTTTCTCAGGAAACCAGAACTTCCTCAGAGAGCATCATTTCTGTCCCTGCTTCCAGCACCTCAGGGTCTCCGAGCCGTGTGATTTATGTAAGTCAGGGCCTTTTTATGGGGACGGCGGTTGTCCCCTCCCCAATTCTCTTTCCCCTCTCAGGCCAAGCTTGGTGGTGAGATCCTGGACTACAGGGACTTGGCAGCCCTTCCTAAAAGTAAGGCCATCTATGACATCGACCGCCCCGACATGATCTCCTACTCACCCTACATCAGCCACTCTGCAGGGGACAGGCAGAGCTACGGCGAGGTATGGACCCTGCCCACATGGCCCTGGACACCACTAATGGCCACTTTGTGTGTTGTGTCCACAGTCCCCTCAGTTGCTCTCGCCAACGCCGACCGAGGTAACCACCACCCTCTCGCCTGTCCCCGCTTGCCAGTGTTCACAAGCTGCATCTTCCCTCCCAGGGGGATCAGGATGACCGGTCCTACAAGCAGTGTCGGACCTCCAGCCCAAGCTCCACTGGGTCGGTTAGCCTCGGGCGCTACACTCCGACCTCACGGTCACCACAGCACTACAGCCGTCCAGGTACTTGGCCCCCTGGTTCCTCTGAGCCCCCATTGACTCTGACTTGCTCTCTGTTACCCCGTAGCTGGTACTGTGAGTGTGGGTACCAGTAGCTGCCTCTCCCTGTCCCAACACCCAAGCCCTACATCCGTGTTCAGACATCATTACATCCCCTACTTCCGAGGTAAGGCACGCAGTGATGTGGGCTGTGGGTGCTCTATCTGCTGCCTTTGCCCTTCCGTCTGGAGGCAGTGAAAGTGGCCGGAGCACCCCCAGCCTCTCCGTGCTCTCTGACAGCAAGCCGCCCCCCTCCACCTACCAGCAGGCACCTCGCCACTTCCACGTCCCAGGTAGGCTCCGGGACACGCTGGCTGGGCTCCTTTTCTCTCCTTTTTTTTCTTTCTTCTTCCCCAGACACTGGCGTAAAAGATAACATCTATAGGAAACCCCCTATCTACAGACAGCATGGTACGGTTGGATTCCTCCCGCTGCTGTGGTTTTCAGTCTTCAATTTTGGCCTTATCTTGTCAAGGTCCTGTAGCCCAATCCCAAATTTCCAAGCTCTCTGGCCTGGTATCAGTCTTGTCCTTGGTGGTGCAGGAGGCAGGGTACGGCAAAAGACAGACGGGCCCGAGCCCGCCGCCCGCTGCAGGTAAGAAGCCCACCTCGGCGTGTCCTTCCTGAGTGGCCTTTACAAATGGATTTTTCCCTTCCAGCTGCCAGGCGATCGGATGGGGAGGATGGAAGCTTGGACCAGGATAACAGGAAGGTAATGCCAGGGAGCAGATCTGGCTGAGAACAGACATTTGCATGACTTTGTTTTTTACCTTCAGCAGAAGAGCAGCTGGCTGATGCTCAAGGGGGATGCAGACACAAGGACCAATTCTCCAGACCTGGACACCCAGTCCTTGTCCCACAGCAGCGGGACCGACAGAGACCCTCTCCAAAGGATGGCAGGGGACAGCTTTCACTCACGTGAGTGGTTCTTTTGAAGAAGGAGCCGTGATCTGGTGTGCTAACATCCACTTCCTCTGAGCAGGAAACCCGCTGTGTCTAACCATTCTGATTGTGCCTTTACTTCTGTCCCGATGGCATTGCCTTGTTTCCCGATTTGCATGGAAATGGCAGCGAGGACCCAGACTGCCGGCTGTGCCTGGATCAGGTGAGCCTTGCCGTCTGCGGCCTCCTGAGGAACGCGTGACAAAGCTGTGCTGTGTCTGTTTCAGGATTCCCCTATTCCAAATCTGACCCTCTCCCAGGACATGGAAAGAATGGCTTGGACCAGCGGGTAGGTACTGACCCCTCCCTGGCCACAGGGTACTCTTGCCGCCCAACCTCTCTTTCTCTTCCAGAATGCCAATCTGGCCCCCTGTGGAGCAGACCCGGATGCCAGCTGGGGCATGCGAGGTACACAGAGCGGGGACCCTGTGGGTCTCTGGATTTCGTGGTCTCCGCTCTCTCTCTCTTACAGAATACAAGGTAAGCGGGGCCGCTCCCACACTGACCTCCGTTGAGGTGACCCTGTGGTTTCCTCCCCCAACAGATCTATCCGTATGACTCCCTCATCGTCACAAACCGAATTCGCGTGAAACTGCCCAAAGACGTGGACCGGACGAGACTGGAGGTAAGCGGGGGACTGCCGGGGCAGGGGACTCATGGTCCCTTCTGTTTTGCCTTTTTGTTTGAAGAGACACTTGTCGCCCGAGGAGTTCCAGGAAGTGTTTGGGATGAGCATCGAGGAGTTTGACCGCCTGGCCCTCTGGAAGAGGAATGACCTTAAGAAGAAAGCCCTTTTGTTCTGACGGCTGCCAGCCTGCCCCACTGGTGTGTGCCGGGCGCCGAGGCCAGGGGCCCCTGGCGAGAACCGCACACACCCCTCCCACACACCTTGCTCTGGCTTCTCTGTGTCCATGGGGTGGGCGGGAGGGGGTCCCCCAGCAGGTGCGGCCCCTGCACCTGCCGGCGACACTCCTGCCGGTAGTTTAGGGCCGAGACGGCTAGCTTCACGCCACCCTTCCCCGCTGTGGCTTGGTGTCAGGGAGAGGCTGTAGAGTGGCTGTGTCGGGCATCAGATGGAGCACACAGGTGGCTGCAGCCCAGCCCACCTTCCCAGCGTTCTCGAGGTGCCCTGGCCCCGGTGCTGGGCACGTGGGGGACAGAGGTGGCCGGGACGTGAGCTGTGAGGCTTGTTGATGATGGTTGCTGACACCATCATCGGGGGTGGGCACACGGCCCTTCGGAGCCTGGGCAGCCTGGCCTCACAGGCAGACTCGCAGACGGGGCAGTGAGCGTCTGGGACAGTGCCAAGAGTGGGGTGTGTGATTTTTGCAGGCGTCTGTGATGGGTCTCTTTAGGGACAAATGTCAACAAGGGACAAGACAGGGCACCTTCCGCCAGCGCCCCTCCATGCGCTGCGTTCCTCCTCCAGATCGACCCCTAGATGCCTACACAATATCTTTAAAGTAACACAGAAGTTTTTATTTTATTAAAAAGTATAGCCTACTTAAACGCGAGATGACATATATAGAGTTTAATTTTACGGTCCCTCCGCAGGGGAGCGGCCTCCAGCCTTATTCTCCACCGCTCGGATCTGTGTGGTTTCAGTCTGTTCTTGGTGTGGTCCTCATACACAGAGCTCCCTGTCTAGTTTCTTTTCTTTTTCTTTTTTCTTTTTCTCGTCACACAGGTAACCTTAAAGACAGACCCCTCTAAAGAACGCTTTGTAAATACATGTGAGGTATAGCCACCACTGTTTTCCTTGCTGTTATTTTTCCAAGTCTTGGGGAGAAAACATCCTCCTCTGATGGCCAAAGCCCTGGAATCAAGGGTTTCCACGTACCCTGCCTAATACCCGACGTAGCTCTTGATGCACCGTCCTTGTGCTGTGGCTGGCGGTGTCTCAGCCTGAAACATAAACCCCACATGCCCCAGGAGCGATGTGCTCCCTGAAACAGACAACCACACGCTGTTGGGGAGAGAAGGATGGAGATAGGATGGAGATAGGATGGAGATGTGGCTCTTCTCATCTTTGAAGCCAGCAGGGCATCCCGGAGCAGGAGGCTGGCCGGGCTCCCCAAGCGAAGGCGTTGGTGTCTGTCATTAGGTGTGTGTTAGGGTGCAGCACCGGCCGTCACAGGATGCTGATAAGCGCGCTGAGAGGTGGATGAAACACCAAAGTCTGTTTCCCCGTCCGCAGTGGGTGTTGCCTCTTTGTGTGTGTCCCGATGTTCCTGCCTGTGAGTCGGCCTTACTCCGTTTCCTTAGCGCCCATGACACGCCAAGTCCCGTTTCGCACTCGGCTTCTCACCCGCCCAGCTCGGCTAGGGAGGGGGAGTTTTTAGCACCTAATATGCTTCCTGCCATTGCGCAATCTGAGCCTGAGCAACTGGAAACCCCCATTTCTCATTAGTGCAATGTCATATCTGATCCCAGGAAGCCTGGAAAATAAAAGACGATGCATTATAACTTGCGGAAGTACAAGATCACTTGTTATGAAC